AAATACTGCACAGTAAACCCTTACGTGGGTGTGACAGGAGTCATTTAAACTGTCTCCTTTCTTTCGGATCTTTGGGATGTTTACAATACTTCCCTGTTATAGAAAACAGTGATGACTTTCTTATTCGTGAATGTTTAGGAAAGGCTGTAGGACCTTTTCGTCACAGAGAAGTATGTTTGAAAAACTTTTGCCACATATTGCCAAATTGCCCCCAGCAGGGCCATCCCGATTTGCCACTATACTTTCGTGTATTGGTAGCAGGAATCGCCTCCACACCTCTTTGTGGAAATCTGCAGCTCTCTGAATCCTTGGCGGGCATGGGCGTGCGTCTCCCAGGTGTGGCACGCGTGGTTTACACACCAAGCCTGGTTCAGCTCTGCCAAGAAACCAGCGCTTTTTAGAACAATGGCTTAGCCAGGAGGGTGGTGCTGGGTTTTTCTTTATCGGCTTGGGTGTGGAATCGCGGACTGCGCCCCTCCAATCTGATCTGGAGAGTGGCTGACTGCGTGTGCAGAGCTCTGGGGGTGTTGGTCTGGGATTGTGCCATCAGCTTTGCAAGCAAGTAAGGGAGCGGAAAAGGCCGGGAAAGGCCCTGCCGCGAGCACGCTGCCAAGAGCCCCCAGCAGCAGTTCGGCTTAGGACTCGGGTTGCGGCGGGTGTCACCTTCTCAGGGGCTAGCAAGGCAGCCAGGGCCCAGGCGTCTGAGTGAGGGGCGGGAGAGGAGGCGAGGCAGAAAGTGGACCTTCCAGCGGAAAGGCCATTTTCCCCAAGGCCGAGCCCAGGGAAGTCCCTTCCTATAGAATTCAGGCAGGGTGGGAGGCAGGGCGCGCTCGTGCCCCTCAGCCAGCTGCAGGTGCTCTCTGTCCCCAGGCGCCATGAGCAAGATCAGCGAGGCCGTGAAGCGCGCCCGCGCCGCCTTCAGCTCGGGCAGGACCCGTCCGCTGCAGTTCCGGATCCAGCAGCTGGAGGCGCTGCAGCGCCTGATCCAGGAGCAGGAGCAGGAGCTGGTGGGCGCGCTGGCCGCAGACCTGCACAAGGTGCTCAGGCTGGGCGGCCGCCTTCTGCCAGTGTCGGGGCCATGCGATGGGGCGTGGGGGGAGGGGCTGGGGAGAGTGCGACCCAGAGAGGTTCAGGAAGGACTTGGGGCCACCTGGCCCCTCGGTCGCGGAGACTGGGCGCACCGCCCTCCCCTCCGCCGCGCCCCGCGCGCCCCCGCCGCCTCTTCCGCCCTCTGGCCTTTTCCTCCTGGCCCGGCCTCCGCGTCCCGCCCGCAGCGTCCCCCATTTCAACTTCCTGCTGCCCCGACACCCTGAACTTCTGGTCCTCCCCATTCCTCAGCCCCACGCAGGACCACTTGGTTCTCCACACCAGGAACCAGAGCAGCTTGGCACCCCGGAGGGCATGGGGGGCTCTCCCCTCCCTCCCAGTTCTCACAGGGGCTGTTCCGTCCCTCACCCTGAGCAAGACCAGACACCTCTGCATTCGCAGCCCCCTGCTGTCCCCACATGCTGCCTGGGGTCCAGCGCTCCGGAGCCCATCCTCCCACCGACTACCCTCTTTGCTCCTGCACTTTTATTTTTATTTTATTTTATTTATTTATTTGAGACAGAGTCTCGCTCTGTCGCCCAGGCTGGAGTGTAATGGCGCGATCTCGGCTCACTGCAACCTCCGCCTCCCGGGTTCAGGCAATTCTCCTGCCTCAGCCTCCCCAGTAGCTGGGACAACAGGCGTGTACCACCATGCCCGGCTAATTTTGTATTTTTAGTAGAGACAGGGTTTCGCCATGTTGGACAGGCTGGTCTTGAACTCCTGCCCTCAGGAGTTCCTCAGGAGGAGTTCTCGGCCTCTCAGAGTGCTGGGATTACAGGCATGAGCCACAGCGCCGGGCCTGCTACTGCACTTTTCAAGAAATGGCTCAGGACTTCTCATCTTAAACCAGAAACAACAAGGAAACCCATTCTGTTGACTTTACAGCTTCTGTGTTGCTCTTCACAGCCCAAGTTTATAAAAGAGACGCGTTTTCCGCCGTCTGCATCTCCTCTTCTCACCCCTGCTCCCCACAGGAGGCCCTGAGCGCCCAGCAGCCCTTGGTCCTGCATCCCCCTCCAGACAACTAAAGGGCCTGGCTCCCTCCACCCTGCCCGGATCCAGCTCCCAGTGCCCGAATCTATCCCCCCTCCCCGGATCCATCCCCCCCTCCCCGGATCCATTCCCACTGCCTGAATCTACTCTCCCCTGCCCGGCTCTATTCCCCCTACCTGGATCCATTCCGTTGCCCATGCCTGGTCCCTTCACCGGCTCTCTCCCCTGGGGCCGCAAACCTACCTGGGCCCCCCTCTGGCAGAAAGGGGTCCTCTCAGACCCACAGGTCCAACGGCTAATCCTGGCTCTGCTTCCCCTGGGAGCCTTCTGCGGCTGCCCCCACCCTGGGCTGGGTGAGTGACCCCCATCACCCTGGCAGCTGAGCCCTGGAAGCTCACTCCGGCTCTGTCGCTGCAGAATGAATGGAACGCCTACTATGAGGAGGTGGTGTACGTCCTAGAGGAGATCGAGTACATGATCCAGAAGCTCCCTGAGTGGGCCGCGGATGAGCCCGTGGAGAAGACGCCCCAGACTCAGCAGGACGAGCTCTACATCCACTCGGAGCCACTGGGCGTGGTCCTCGTCATTGGCACCTGGAACTACCCCTTCAACCTCACCATCCAGCCCATGGTGGGCGCCATCGCTGCAGGTGCATGGCCCTGTGGGAAGGGAAGCTGGGGGTGGGCATAGGCCTGGCTCGGTGTGCTCTGCAGGGAACTCAGTGGTCCTCAAGCCCTCGGAGCTGAGTGAGAACATGGCGAGCCTGCTGGCTACCATCATCCCCCAGTACCTGGACAAGGTGAGTTGCCCTCCAGGGCCTCGTAACTCCATTGCTGAGCCTCCCCTCTCTCCTTGCATGGAAGGATCTGTACCCAGTAATCAATGGGGGTGTCCCTGAGACCACGGAGCTGCTCAAGGAGAGGTTCGACCATATCCTGTACACGGGCAGCACGGGGGTGGGGAAGATCATCATGACGGCTGCTGCCAAGCACCTGACCCCTGTCACGCTGGAGCTGGGAGGGAAGAGTCCCTGCTACGTGGACAAGAACTGTGACCTGGACGTGGCCTGCCGGTGAGAGGCACGGGCCTGCTGGCTGCAGCAGTTTTGGATTTAGTCCAGTCTGGGATTCTCACAGACGCATCGCCTGGGGGAAATTCATGAACAGTGGCCAGACCTGCGTGGCCCCTGACTACATCCTCTGTGACCCCTCGATCCAGAACCAAATTGTGGAGAAGCTCAAGAAGTCACTGAAAGTGAGTGTTGACCCCTTGGCAGGGTGGGATGACCTTACCCGAAGCCCCCACCTCTTCTCCACAGGAGTTCTACGGGGAAGATGCTAAGAAATCCCGGGACTATGGAAGAATCATTAGTGCCCGGCACTTCCAGAGGGTGATGGGCCTGATTGAGGGCCAGAAGGTGGCTTATGGGGGCACCGGGGATGCCGCCACTCGCTACATAGGTGCGTGACCCCTGAAGAGCACAGCCCACCTGGCCGTCCAACTCTGGCTTGTTTCCTGCCTCAGCCCCCACCATCCTCACGGACGTGGACCCCCAGTCCCCGGTGATGCAAGAGGAGATCTTCGGGCCTGTGCTGCCCATCGTGTGCGTGCGCAGCCTGGAGGAGGCCATCCAGTTCATCAACCAGCGTGAGAAGCCCCTGGCCCTCTACATGTTCTCCAGCAACGACAAGGTGGGTGGTGGGCCTGGGGTGCCCTCTGCCAGAGACTGAGGCCAGTGGCTGGGTCCTGGTGCAGGTGATTAAGAAGATGATTGCAGAGACATCCAGTGGTGGGGTGGCGGCCAACGATGTCATCGTCCACATCACCTTGCACTCTCTGCCCTTCGGGGGCGTGGGTGAGTCTGGGGCTGAGCTTGCTGCCTCCCTCTGCTGAGCCCTGTGCTTACTTCTCCTCCGCAGGGAACAGCGGCATGGGATCCTACCATGGCAAGAAGAGCTTCGAGACTTTCTCTCACCGCCGCTCTTGCCTGGTGAGGCCTCTGATGAATGATGAAGGCCTGAAGGTCAGATACCCCCCGAGCCCGGCCAAGGTGAGAGGGGGAAGGCGCTGTGGGGGAGACCGGGATCACTGCCCACTCCGTGTCCCTTTCACAGATGACCCAGCACTGAGGAGGGGTTGCTCCGCCTGGCCTGGCCATACTGTGTCCCATCGGAGTGCGGACCACCCTCACTGGCTCTCCTGGCCCTGGGAGAATCGCTCCTGCAGCCCCAGCCCAGCCCCACTCCTCTGCTGACCTGCTGACCTGTGCACACCCCACTCCCACATGGGCCCAGGCCTCACCATTCCAAGTCTCCACCCCTTTCTAGACCAATAAAGAGACGAATACAATTTTCTAACTCAGCAAATGCAGGCATATGGCACTTCTTTTGTAGCCCTG